ACCTCAGCTGGTGAAGTCCCACCTTATTGGACATATGTTCGCGGTTTCCTCATTCATTAAATTTTAGAGAGAGAGAGAGTGTCTCGCTCTGTCGCCAGGCTGGAGTGCAGTGGCATGATCTTGGCTCACTGCAACCTCCGCCTCTCGGGTTCAAGCGATTCTCCTGCCTCAGCCTCCCAAGTAGCTGGGACTACAGGTGCGTGCCACCACGCCTGGCTAATTTTTTGTATTTTTAGTAGAGACGGGGTTTCACCATGTTAGCCAGGATGGTCTCGATCTCCTGACCTCGTGATCCTCCCGCCTCGGCCTCCCAAAGTGCTGGGATTACAGGCGTGAGCCACTGCGCCCGGCCGCATTAAATAACACTGATAGCTACTACCTAGGTACTCACACCACGATAAACTTGTCAACCAAGATCGTTTCCTTTAATCCTCCCTACAAGTCTGCAAGGTGGGAATTATTCCTATTCTACAGGAAAGGACACAGAAGTCAGAGCTCAAGGCATTCCTCCAGGTCTCAAGTCAGCAGAACCCGGCTTCATAACTGTGACGCCAAACCCGTGCTCTTAACCACTACTCATAGGCCACCATCCAGGGCTGTTTTGAGGATCCGTTATGCAGAAACGCCCATGCCTGTCTCTACGTACGACGATCCCCTCCAGTTTAGGGCAGTGGAGACTCACAAGCTCATGAAGCTCTTTAATTCGTCCACCGCTACCTGCCGCCTTCCCTTTGTACCTAGGGCAGTATTCCTCACGCTTCCCAATCCACTTAAAAACGAGGCTTCCTTGGCAAACAACAACAAAGCATAAAACCCAAGCCCAAAACAACAGCACCAAAAATTCTGACTTCTGGTCACTTAACCCACTCCTCGTCAATCACTCTCACCTCCAAACTCCAACGTCGGTTGTCATGCGGACATCGTCCCGGCTTCCGGAAGCCGGCTTTAAATTCCGGAAGTAAATGGAGGAGGCGGGCCCCGTCTGCGCCGTGCGGCCTGCTAGTCCCCGGCTTTCTCTTCCCGCTCTATGGCCAGTCTGGCCGCCATGTTGGAGCTTTCGCTGTTCGGGGCCCGGCCTGCTCCGGGCCCTCCCAGCGTCGCCGCTAGCTGACTTAGGGCTCCCGCCCACACTGCGCACGGCCTTGCTGAGGGCCGGCTCGTAGTGGGAGGCTTCGCGTTCACCTGAACATTTCCGCCTCCTCTGGATGGGGGATGAGAGGCGGGGCTGATGCATCGCAGCAGTCCTGGACCCTGACTTCGGACTTGGAGAAGAAACGCCGAGGAGGAACGGGAGTTAGGGGGTTAGCAGCTTGGCGCGCTGGGAGCCGGCCACCCCTGGTCTCCGGACTTCACTTCCCAGGAGGCCTCGCGCGCGACTGGAAGTGCTGCGAGCCTATAAGAAGGCGAGGCGGCACCCGCCGCTCTGCTCTGGGGCGGCATTGCCAGCCGGCTGTAGGCATTCAGGGCAGTGTCTTCTGCATCTCCTAGGAACCTCGGGAGCGGCAGCTCCGGCGCCTGGTAGCGAGAGGCGGGTTCCGGAGATCCCGGCCTCACTTCGTCCCACTGTGGTTAGGGGTGAGAAGGATCCCGGGGCTGGGAGTTCAGGGAGGGGTAACTTGTTCACCTACCTCCTTGGCAGGAATATTGAGCCCTTCACTCCTCATGTTCCGACTTTAACAGAAGCTACCTTTGAGAATAAGGAATCCTCAGAGCTGAGAGGGAGTGGACCCGAATTCCTGTACCAGCTCGGCCACTTACCTTGGCTAAGTCATTTTCTTGTTTTGGGCCCCAGTGTCACAGTGTTTTTGATTTGTAAGATGAGGGTTTAGGGCTTGTATCCTAAATCTGGTCCTCAAGATTCTTGAAGTCCCCCAGTCCATCGGGGAGGGAGAGCAACAAACTGATTTTCTACCCCTTCATTTATTTGTAGTTCTAAATTATAAAAGTAACACTGCAAGAGTTTGGAGTAGAGCCTTTTTCTTTTTCTTTCTTTTTTTTTTTTCTGAGACAGAGTCTCACTCTGTCGCCCAGGCTGGAATGCAGTGGCACGATCTCGGCTCACTGCAACCTCCGCCTCCCGGGTTCAAGCGATTCCCCTGCCTCAGCCTCCCAAGTAGCTGGGATTACAGGCGCCCGCTACCGCGCCCGGCTAATTTTTGTATTTTTAGTAGAGACGGGGTTTCTCCATGTTGGTCAGGCTGGTCTCGAACTCCTGACCTCATGTGATCCGCCCGCCTCGGCTTCCCAAAGTGCTGGGATTACAGGCGTGAGCTACCGCGCCCAGCCTGCGTAGAGCCTTTTTCTAAGACTAAGGGCTGGATGGGAACTAGCATTTCTTACCCCTGGATGTGACCTGTTTTAGCTCAGCCGGGAGAATCCTTTTTCGCAAGAAGTTAATAATATCTTGTGACGTGAAAATTATGTGAAACTCAGACTTCAGTGTCCATAAATAAATATTACTGGAACACAGCCGTGGTGCTCATTTGTTAAGATGTTTATGTGGCTGCTCTTGCATGGGCAGAGTTGATGACATAGTTGTGACAGACCATGTGCTCTACAAAGCCTAGAATATTTACTACCTGGACCTTTACAGAAGAGCTTGCTGACTGCTCCCTTAGAATGGGGCTCTGCAAAGTGAGCACACCCTGGGATCACAGCCCAGCCTGCCCTTAGAACAAATGAGAGGATATTTTCAAGCATTTGCATTGCAGTTTTCACGGTTTTTTTGTTTTGTTTTGTTTTTGAGACAGAGTCTAGCTCTGTCGCCCAGGCTAGAGTGCAGTGGTGCGATCTCGGCTCACTTCAGCCTTCTCCTGGGCTCAAGCCATCCTCCCACCTCAGCCTCCTGAGTAGCTGAGACTACAGGTGGATGCCATCACGCCCAGCTAATTTTTTTTTTTTTTTAAGAGATGAGGGCTCACTGTTGCTCAGGCTGGTCTGGAACTCCTGGGTATTTATTTATAGACAGAGTCTATCTCTGTTGCACAGGCTGCAGTGCAGTGGCGTGATCTTGGCTCACTGCAACCTCTGCCTCCTGGGTTCAAGCAATTCTCGTGCCTCAGCTTCCCGAGTACCTTGGACTACAAGCGCATGCCACCGTGCCTGGCTAATTTTTGTATTTTTAGTAGAGACGGGATTTTGCCATGTTGGCCAGGCTGGTCTCGAACCCCTGACTTCAGGTAACCCACCTGCCTGGGCCTCCCAAAGTGCTGGGATTACAGGCATGAATCACTGTGCTGGTCCTTCACTGCATTCTTCCTTTTCTCCTGCTTTGCTCTATTTCAGGAAGTAGGAGGGCTTATCTGTGTATTGTGAGCAGGGCAATATAACTTTGCAGCTCTCTGTCAGGAAAGTGTGCCCAGGGTCTATTCTAAGTCTGTCACAGAGCAGTAAACCAGGACCTTTTCTAGGGTGTGGCTACAGATCCTTTCGGACTGCATTTACTTTTTCCTCTTACAAAGAAAAAAAAAACAGTTGTGGAAGTAGATATTGTCAGATGAGTGAGCCTGCTGATCAAGATCTCTTACATTTCACTGAGGGATGGAGAGTGTTTTAGGTGAATATCTGGTGATCTGAAACGTCCTCTGCCAAGTATTCTTACTGCCACGCCTTTCTTGCAGGTGAGTCCTGCAAATGTTAAGTGATTTGCTCAAGGTGCCCATTTCGCAGGAATTGGAGCCCAGGCCAGTTCTCTGAGCCTATCATTAGGGCTAAAGGTGAGCAGTCAAATGTTTTACCTCCGTGGGGGGCTTCCTCTTTTTTTCTCTGGACTTTCCCCAGAGGAAGAGAAAGCAGAAGTCTCAGGGCTGGAGACAGCTGAGGGGCATCAGCTGGTTCAAGGTGTGGAGTGTGGGCAGTGGAGTGAAGGCCTGGTTACCTCTCCAGTGAAGATTAGCCCCATAGAGCTTACTCTATGGGGAAGAACTTTTCTGACTCCTTCCTGTCTAGGGTAATAGTGGGGTGTTTGCTCTTTTCAGACTGCAGTGGAGATTTGTGACTTCTCCTTCTTCTAGGAGTGCGTGATCAGAATGGTGTCTGGACGGTTCTACTTGTCCTGCCTGCTGCTGGGGTCCCTGGGCTCTATGTGCATCCTCTTCACTATCTACTGGATGCAGTACTGGCGTGGTGGCTTTGCCTGGAATGGCAGCATCTACATGTTCAACTGGCACCCAGTGCTTATGGTTGCTGGCATGGTGGTATTCTATGGAGGTGGTGAGTAAGAGGTCAGGAAGGGAGGCGGGATAAGGCTGAGCCCTGGCACTACTCTCTCCTGCAGCGTCACTGGTGTACCGCCTGCCCCAGTCGTGGGTGGGGCCCAAACTGCCCTGGAAACTCCTCCATGCAGCGCTGCACCTGATGGCCTTCGTCCTCACTGTTGTGGGGCTGGTTGCTGTCTTTACGTTTCACAACCATGGAAGGACTGCCAACCTCTACTCCCTTCACAGCTGGCTGGGCATCACCACTGTCTTCCTCTTCGCCTGCCAGGTGGGTTCTCTCTGTTCTCCTCCTCGAGGTTCACAGTCGGGTGTGTCCTCCCTTTTGTCCACAGTGGTTCCTGGGCTTTGCTGTCTTCCTCCTGCCCTGGGCGTCCATGTGGCTGCGCAGCCTCCTAAAACCTATCCACGTCTTTTTTGGAGCCGCCATCCTCTCTCTGTCCATCGCATCCGTCATTTCGGGCATTAATGAGAAGCTTTTCTTCAGTTTGTGAGTGCAGTGGGGTCCCCAACTCTAAGGTGCTCGAGGGCTCACATTGTTTTGTCATCTTCAGGAAAAACACCACCAGGCCATACCACAGCCTGCCCAGTGAGGCGGTCTTTGCCAACAGCACCGGGATGCTGGTGGTGGCCTTTGGGCTGCTGGTGCTCTACATCCTTCTGGCTTCATCTTGGAAGCGCCCAGAGCCGGGGATCCTGACCGACAGACAGGTATGGGTTCCAGTCCCACATTCCAGGGTGGGGTATTGTGACCGTGCGGCTCCACCTCTTCCAGCTGCTGCTACAGCTGAGGCCTGGATCCCGGCCTTTCCCTGTGACTTACGTGTCTGTCACCGGCAGGCAGCCCTACAAATCCTGGTGACCTGCTCTCCCAAGAACAGAGCCTGTCCCCAGATGTCCCAGTAGCGATGAGTAACAGAGGTGGCTGTGGACTTCCTCTACTTCTCCTTGCTGGATCAGGGCCTTCCTGCCTCCCGCTGGGCAGGTCTGGCCTTGCTCTCTTGGCAGGGCCCCAGCCCCTCTGACCACTCTGCAGCTCACCATGCAGCTGATGCCAAAGTTGTGGTGTCCAGTGTGCAGCAGCCCTGGGAGCCACTGCCACCTTCAGAGGGGTTCCTTGCTGAGACCCACATTGCTTCACCTGGCCCCACCATGGCTGCTTGCCTGGCCCAACCTAGCGTTCTGTGCCATGCTAGAGCTTGAGCTGTTGCTCTTCTTCAGGGGAGGAAATAGGGTGGAGAGCGGGAAGGGTCTTGCTCCTAAGTGTTGCTGCTGTGGCTTTTTTGCCTTCTCCAAAGACGCACTGCCAGGTCCCAAGCTTCAGACTGCTGTGCTTAGTAAGCAAGTGAGAAGCCTGGGGTTTGGAGCCCACCTACTCTCTGGCAGCATCAGCATCCTACTCCTGGCAACATCAGGCCAACGTCCACCCCAGCCTCACATTGCCAGATGTTGGCAGAAGGGCTAATATTGACCGTCTTGACTGGCTGGAGCCTTCAAAGCCACTGGGATGTCCTCCAGGCACCTGGGTCCCATGACCAGCTCCCCATCTCCATAGGGGTAGGCATTTCACTGGTTTATGAAGCTCGAGTTTCATTAAATATGTTAAGAATCAAAGCTGTCTTTGTTCAGGCTGCTATAACAAAAATATAATAGCCTGGGTGGCTTAAACAACAAGTGTTTATTTCTCACAGTTCTGGAGGCTATAG